CAAAGAGAGGGCATGGGAGGTCTCAGGATCCCCTGCCGCCCCACCACTGCCCTGATGCCCGCTTGTGACGCAGAGACCGGAGTGGCTCTGAAATTACTGTCTTCAAAGCAGGCCAAACCTTGCTTGACACGTGCAAAGTTCCAATCTCTTGCTTCTCAGCTCCCCGCACGCGCGGGCCAACGTGCACTTCTGAGCCAGATCACCTAGCCACAAGGAGGGGGAGAGAGGGGGAGATAGGAGGAGAGAGGGGAAGATAGGGGGAGAGACGGGGGAGAGAGAGGGAGAGGCAGAGAGAGAGAGAGAGACAGAGAAGAGAAAGGAAGCACCTGAGACAGAGAGAAAGAAGAGAGAGAAAGGAAGCAGCTTCCCCCAACGCTGCGGCCTTGTGTTTCCTCCCGTGTCAAACGAGAGGGCCCCAAATTGACCCCAAATGTTTTTTCTTCCTTTCTCAATCCAACATTTATACCAGCACGTTATTTCCAGGATGCCCAGGACCTCTGCTATGGTTGTGCTGCTGTCCCTGCAAAGGCGCTGGGGATGGCCGAGGTGGGGGATGTCTCTGGGGGCTGAAATACGCTGCCAGGGGAAGGGGCGCCCCGATACCACCCTCAGTGGCTGCTGGTTGGGCGACCGGTGGCCCTGGCTTGAGAAAGTGAAAATGTCCAATCTATTTTGCCTGGAGCCTTGGGTCTCTTTTGGATACGGAACCGAGCAGCAGTCCTCCACTTCGCCCTCTCCCGCCGCTGCAAGGGAAAAGGTCGTTTTCCTCGAGTCCCGGAGAGGCCCTCCAGGAACCCAGAGCCCCCCGGGGACACCGCCCAGCTCCCGGCGCCCGGCCCCGCCCCTGCGCGAACTCGGCCGCACCCACTTTCCCGGGCGGCTCCCCCTCCGTGGCCTGTGGCGTCACAAGGCCCCCAGCCGCCTGTGCCCCGCGGTGCGCGCCCCGCTCCGGGACCTGCCGCCACCGCCGCCCCGCCCTCGGCGGCACCCACACCCAGGCGCGCCCGCGCGCGCGCCCGGCCCCGTCCCTGTCTGGAAGCACAGCTGAAGATGGCGAGCCCGGCGCCTCCGGAGCACGCCGAGGAGGGATGCCCGGCTCCTGCCGCCGAGGAGCAGGCGCCGCCGTCGCCGCCACCGCCCCAGGCATCCCCCGCAGAGCGGCAGCAGCAGGAGGAGGAAGCGCAGGAAGCTGGGGCGGCGGAGGGCGCGGGGTTGCAGGTGGAGGAGGCCGCGGGCCGGGCGGCGGCCGCGGTAACCTGGCTGCTCGGGGAGCCGGTGCTGTGGCTGGGCTGCCGCGCCGACGAGCTGCTGAGCTGGAAGAGGCCGCTGCGGAGCCTGCTCGGCTTCGTCGCTGCCAACCTGCTGTTCTGGTGAGAGCTTGGGCAAGGTGGGGGCGCTGAGGTTGAAATACTGATTTGTGTTTCGCTGTTGCAGGTTCCTTGCATTGACTCCATGGAGAGTATATCACCTGATTTCCGTCATGATACTTGGGCGTGTTATTATGCAAATAATAAAGGATATGGTTTTGTCTAGAACAAGAGGTAAGAATACTCAGATTTTATTTATATGGTATTAAGTTTCACATTTTGCTTCTCCCTGTTGCAGGTGCACAGTTGTGGAGAAGCCTCAGTGAAAGGTAGGGAACTTTCTTTCCGTGTTGTGCTTAATTGTGTTCACATGTTCATTGCTTCACTTGGTAGGGCTTTATGGCGCTCCCAATGTCAGCCAGCTGCGGTGCCAGGAGCTAGGGTGATGTCAGGCCCCTGCTGTCACGGAGCACACAGCCCAGGTGTGGAGACAGACCCCAAGGTGAAAAAAAAGTAAGCAAGAGTATTTCAGATAATAGGGGCTGCAGTAGTATTTTTTTTCTTTTTGTCTCTTTAGCTGGGAAGTTATCAATTCCAAACCAGATGAAAGACCCAGGCTCAGCCACTGTATTGCAGAATCATGGATGAATTTCAGCATATTTCTTCAAGAAATGTCTCTTTTTAAACAGCAGAGCCCTGGCAAGGCAAGTTTTCCAGTAAAGGAGTATGTTTTAAATAACTATCCCATGTTATTTCTATTATTTCCAGTTTTGTCTCCTGGTCTGTAGTGTGTGCACATTTTTTACGATCTTGGGAAGTTACATTCCTGGGGTTATACTCAGCTATCTACTGTGTAAGTATAGTAGAACATATGGCTAAGTGTTGGCATTTTACCTCTGCTCTCTTTCTTCTTTCAGTACTGTGTGCATTTTTGTGTCCATTGTTTAAATGTAATGATATTGGACAAAAAATTTACAGCAAAATTAAGTCAGTTCTGCTGAAACTGGATTTTGGAATTGGAGAATATATTAATCAGAAGAAACGTGAGAGATCTGGTAGGTAAAGTTTATATTTTAGATTCTATGCAAACTGAAAGCTTCCAAATTTTTTCCTCAACAGAAGCAGACAAAGAAAAAAGTCACAAAGATGACAGTGAATTAGACTTTTCAGCTCTTTGTCCTAAGGTATTTTTTGTTTAGTTTTCAATTTGTTCCTGTGTGCCGCTGGTATTTATTTATATTAACACAGATTAGCCTCACGGTTGCTGCCAAAGAGTTATCTGTGTCTGACACAGACGTCTCAGAGGTATCCTGGACTGATAATGGGACCTTCAACCTTTCAGAAGGATACACTCCACAGACAGACACTTCTGATGGTATGCTAATATTTCTGGAGACATTTATTTTTTTCAGTCTGAACTTCTGTTATCCATTTCACAGATCTTGACCGACCCAGTGAGGAAGTTTTCTCTAGAGATCTTTCAGATTTTCCATCTCTAGAAAATGGCATGGGAACAAATGATGAAGATGAATTAAGCCTTGGTTTGCCCACTGAGCTCAAGAGAAAGAAGGAACAGTTGGACAGTGGTCACAGACCAAGCAAAGAGACGCAATCAGCAGCTGGTCTCACCCTTCCTCTGAACAGTGACCAAACCTTTCACCTGATGAGCAACCTGGCTGGGGATGTTATCACAGCTGCAGTGACTGCAGCTATCAAAGACCAGTTAGAGGGTGTGCAGCAAGCACTTTCTCAGGCTGCCCCCATCCCAGAAGAGGACACAGACACTGAAGAAGGTGATGACTTTGAACTACTTGACCAGTCAGAGCTGGATCAAATTGAGAGTGAATTGGGACTTACACAAGACCAGGAAGCAGAAGCACAGCAAAATAAGAAGTCTTCAGGTTTCCTTTCAAATCTGCTGGGAGGCCATTAATCTAGGAATCAGCTTGCAACAGAGCACAAAAAACACCAAAAAAATTTCAAACAAGAAAAAAAAAAAAAAAAGGAAAAGAAAAAAATTGAACTGTAAGCTTTAATGATTACTTTAGATTTGTTTTATTTTCCCTCCTGCAGTGAATTAATTGGATATATATCAGCTGACACTGATAGATTGATATTTCTGATCGTTATTTTTGTGTAATAAGCATGGAAATGAACTTTATACACACCACTGTGTTGTCAGAGATAAATATTAGGGGTTGTTTTTAAAGCAAAAAGAAAAAAACAAAAACCAAACTATTAAAATCCTCCTATAAATATTCTTTTTCTTTACAGTTTTTCAAGCATGCAAAACAGTTTATTGTAACTTACTGAAAAATATTAACAATTAATTGTGAATACATGCTGTTACCAGCTTCCTTATTCCTAATACCTGGAAAATTTTTTTTTCAACGGATAGATTTTGATGTAAAAAAGACCGAAATTATCAAGGTATCTTAGTTGAAGGACTTGGGAAATACTATCAAAATTAATTTCTTAGGAAAAAATTTAAAAGTATATTTAAGTACTCTGGATAGACTGAAACGTTTCCATGTTATTTCTGCAGTTGTAGACTTAGGCTTATTTGTAAAGAAGCATGCTCCATTGACTGCCATCTCTAGTCTTGCAGTGGGTGGTATTAACCCATAGAAAGCAAGCAGTTGTGTATCACATAGACAATGGTTATGATGTAAACAGATTCAGTTGTTTTGTTGTTCATTCGTCATATGTTTGTGATAGGGATGTTGGGAGCACAGCTCTATTCTGCCTGCTCAGACTTAAGTTAGACCCTTATCTTTTATATTATGTCATGAAAAAAGTCTCCTAAAATTGTGAAACTAGTTCTTGATGAGTGATGTGATCATCAGCAATAAAGATATAATAACTCTGTTTTCTTAGCCTGTATAGAGGAGAGGAACTTGCTTGGCTTTAAAATATATTTATTTGCCATTTAAGTATAAATATGGAATCTGTTTCTTATTGGGAAGATAGAATATATATATTTTCCTTTAAACTTTTTAAGGTCACTTTTAAATAACCAAATTTGATTTATGGTTTTTAACAAAGGACTAAAGAGCTGAAACCAACCTAGTTTTGTTTTTGTGATATAAACTTTAAGTGTCGAGGGACCATGCCAGCAACTACCAAAAATCTCTTAAATCTTCAGGTACAGCTGGCATTTTGGCAGATGCATAGAGACATCTGAGACCCTCAGAAAGGAAGGATAATCCAAGAATATAGGAAATCTGTGTTCTCTTCCTTTCATTTTATCCCTTATATTTCTAAAGACTAATTATAAGTAATCTGACATTTTAATGTAGCTACTCTTATTTATTTTTTCTTTCTGAGGTATTAAAATATCTGGACTGAGTTTTGCCAAATGTTAAAGGGAGAAGAGTTACTGAAGACTTTGAACACTTGCTTTTTGTGATTGCTTATGTCATTAGTGCCTCATGACTGTGTTTGATGTCCTTTATTGATACAAAGTGAGCCTGTGCCTTCATTATCTTGCCCATTTTAATACAAATGGAAACCTGGTGTTTGAAAATCTCTGAACTGTGTGGGTTTTGGAGGAATATACCTGAATTTTATTCAATAACAGTTTCTGGACAGGAAGAAAAATACAGTTACATATTTATAAAATAGTCGTTATCAGTATTTTTTTATGTGTATGT